GACTTTTAATGGTAAATTTTATATCAAATCTGACAAAGACAGTATTTCAGACCCGTTTAAGACCTAGAACTCACCATGAGTTCTAAAATTGGTTCTCAGCACCATGGACAGCGTTACTGCAATAGGAAATTAAAGATCGATTTGGCCCCAAATTAAAATGGTGTTGTAAAAAAGTGGGAGAAAAAAAATGCCTATCCTTTTACTTCAAATTTTAAAAAAATGATCCTGGCCTTCACAACTGTTCATAAGAAGAATAATTAATTAAACAAACATATATTGAGAACATCATATGCTCAGTAAAACTTTGATTCTATAAATGGTGTCATTTACCAAATGGATTCTTTTGACAATTTAATTTTCTCTTATCTCTCTAAGAAGATGTAACTACACACTATAGTATACTACTACAATTATCAAATTTCATGTTGCATGTAACTTGTCGTCTGTATTTTTGTAGTTAGATTAGATTAACTAAAGATTTTTCAAGTTTGCCTTTAAGTCATTTAATTTTCCTGCCTTATCTTTAACCTTTCAACATTCCTCCAAACAATAGCAACACAAGTGTTATGTGTTAACTTCTCTAGTGACAAAAACTTATACTTCTCCACAAAGAGATGTGATGTTCATTATCAATAAGCTTGACATCTAAAATTGTTTTATAGGAGATACATATTACTTTTTCAGATGGTATATAAAGTTAAATAAATCTTAAGTTTTCAATGATGGGAAAAGCTTCCATTTAGTTTAAACATAATGTAAAGAAATTTGAATCCCCAAAATAGAATTATAATTCTAAAAATTCATACTATAATTCTTCTTAAATGTTTAAATTACAGTTAATTAAAGTAGTTGATTTCAAATAGAGTGGAATTATGGGCTGTACATCATTTAATTTTATGTGCTGACTGCTACATAGCCAAAGGAACGTGAATTAAGATGGTTCCACTTTTGACCAGGAGATGGAGCTGTCATGTAAGATGCTGCCTTTATTTATTTATTTTTCTAATTTAGCATGCTGTTTTCTAACAGACATTGGGTACCATCGAATGACTGTCAGAACAGAAAGCTAAGGCAAAGGAGGGAGGATGCTGTGGTCATCCTTTCTTGTTTTTTTCTTCTTTAATGAGGATAGAGCACATGTGAGATTTTACTTTCTACTCCAGTAAAAATTCTGAAGAATTGCATTGGAGACTGTTATATTCAACACATACGTGGATTCTGTGTTATGATTTACATTTTTCTTTATTTCAGGTAAGCCAGCATGATTCTATTTTTGACTTATCGTGAGTTCTCACTCGATCTGATGGTTTTATAGGGGTTTTTCTCCCTTTGCTTGACACTTCTCTGTCCTGACACCTTGAGAAGAAGGATGTGTTTGCTTACCCTTCCGCCATGATTGTAAATTTCCTGAGGCCTTCCCAGCCATGCAGCACTGTGAGTCAATTAAACCTCTTTCCTTTATAAATTCATTGCTTTTTTTCCCTCCCTGTTTCTGTAGCACTTTCTTATGCAAGGAGCTAAACAGTGATTAAAGGAGCAGGATGAAAAGATGGCACAGTCAGTGCTGGTACCGCCAGGACCTGACAGCTTCCGCTTCTTTACCAGGGAATCCCTTGCTGCTATTGAACAACGCATTGCAGAAGAGAAAGCTAAGAGACCCAAACAGGAACGCAAGGATGAGGATGATGAAAATGGCCCAAAGCCAAACAGTGACTTGGAAGCAGGAAAATCTCTTCCATTTATTTATGGAGACATTCCTCCAGAGATGGTGTCAGTGCCCCTGGAGGATCTGGACCCCTACTATATCAATAAGAAAGTGAGTTCTTAGTCAAGTTGCCTTCACTGCCTTTTTATTTTATGTGTTGTGTTTTCTTTTTCAGACGTTTATAGTATTGAATAAAGGGAAAGCAATCTCTCGATTCAGTGCCACCCCTGCCCTTTACATTTTAACTCCCTTCAACCCTATTAGAAAATTAGCTATTAAGATTTTGGTACATTCATATCCTTTTTCAAATCGTCACTTAATATGATATTGAACTTTGTCTTCCTTGACGATATTCTACTTTATTCAATATGCTCATTATGTGCACGATTCTTACCAACTGTGTATTTATGACCATGAGTAACCCTCCAGACTGGACAAAGAATGTGGAGTAAGTATAAATATTTTTCAATATTGACCTCCTTTTTAATGTGAGCTTGGCTATTTTCTCTCAGGTATACCTTTACAGGAATTTATACTTTTGAATCACTTATTAAAATACTTGCAAGGGGCTTTTGTTTAGAAGATTTCACATTTTTACGGGATCCATGGAATTGGTTGGATTTCACAGTCATTACTTTTGCGTAAGTATCTTAATACATTTTCTATCCTGGAAAAATTCTGAATAACTCTGATTTAATTCTACAGGTATGTAACAGAATTTGTAAACCTAGGCAATGTTTCAGCTCTTCGAACTTTCAGAGTCTTGAGAGCTTTGAAAACTATTTCTGTAATTCCAGGTAAGAAGAAAATGGTATAAGGTGGTAGGCCCATTTAAATTCCCCCTTCTGATTTTGTTTGTAGGCCTGAAGACCATTGTGGGGGCCCTGATCCAGTCAGTGAAGAAGCTTTCTGATGTCATGATCTTGACTGTGTTCTGTCTAAGCGTGTTTGCGCTAATAGGATTGCAGTTGTTCATGGGCAACCTACGAAATAAATGTTTGCAATGGCCTCCAGATAATTCTTCCTTTGAAATAAATATCACTTCCTTCTTTAACAATTCATTGGATGGGAATGGTACTACTTTCAATAGGACAGTGAGCATATTTAACTGGGATGAATATATTGAGGATAAAAGTAAGATATACTCTATAAACCATTAAGTTGTTATGATTCTTTCTATTCCTTTCTCTTTAAATAGGTCACTTTTATTTTTTAGAGGGGCAAAATGATGCTCTGCTTTGTGGCAACAGCTCAGATGCAGGGTAAGTGATGCTTCCTACTGAGTTTCAGTCCAGACTTCCTTTCTTTCCTCTAACCTAATTATAGCCAGTGTCCTGAAGGATACATCTGTGTGAAGGCTGGTAGAAACCCCAACTATGGCTACACGAGCTTTGACACCTTTAGTTGGGCCTTTTTGTCCTTATTTCGTCTCATGACTCAAGACTTCTGGGAAAACCTTTATCAACTGGTGAGAACAGATAAAATCATTTTTCTGAGAATAAATTTATTAAAATCTCTCTTCCATTTTGCAGACACTACGTGCTGCTGGGAAAACGTACATGATATTTTTTGTGCTGGTCATTTTCTTGGGCTCATTCTATCTAATAAATTTGATCTTGGCTGTGGTGGCCATGGCCTATGAGGAACAGAATCAGGCCACATTGGAAGAGGCTGAACAGAAGGAAGCTGAATTTCAGCAGATGCTCGAACAGTTGAAAAAGCAACAAGAAGAAGCTCAGGTATAGTGAACAAGCATACGGTCCTTTGTTTTATGCAACTTCCACATACTTTGCGCCCTTCTAGGCGGCAGCTGCAGCCGCATCTGCTGAATCAAGAGACTTCAGTGGTGCTGGTGGGATAGGAGTTTTTTCAGAGAGTTCTTCAGTAGCATCTAAGTTGAGCTCCAAAAGTGAAAAAGAGCTGAAAAACAGAAGAAAGAAAAAGAAACAGAAAGAACAGTCTGGAGAAGAAGAGAAAAATGACAGAGTCCGAAAATCGGAATCTGAAGACAGCATAAGAAGAAAAGGTTTCCGTTTTTCCTTGGAAGGAAGTAGGCTGACATATGAAAAGAGATTTTCTTCTCCACACCAGGTAAAAATATTAAATTACATGAATTGTGTTCTCTCATTTTTGTTTCTTCTCTTGTTATTCATAGTCCTTACTGAGCATCCGTGGCTCCCTTTTCTCTCCAAGACGCAACAGTAGGGCGAGCCTTTTCAGCTTCAGAGGTCGAGCAAAGGACATTGGCTCTGAGAATGACTTTGCTGATGATGAGCACAGCACCTTTGAGGACAATGACAGCCGAAGAGACTCTCTGTTCGTGCCGCACAGACATGGAGAACGGCGCCACAGCAATGTCAGCCAGGCCAGCCGTGCCTCCAGGGTGCTCCCCATCCTGCCCATGAATGGGAAGATGCATAGCGCTGTGGACTGCAATGGTGTGGTCTCCCTGGTCGGGGGCCCTTCTACCCTCACATCTGCTGGGCAGCTCCTACCAGAGGTGAGGCCAATTAAAATTGCAGCTGATGTGAAAGTGGTTATTTCATCTGAAATTCTACTTCTAGGGCACAACTACTGAAACAGAAATAAGAAAGAGACGGTCCAGTTCTTATCATGTTTCCATGGATTTATTGGAAGATCCTACATCAAGGCAAAGAGCAATGAGTATAGCCAGTATTTTGACCAACACCATGGAAGGTATGTTAAAAGTCCTGCGTCACAGTTACTTGTTTCATGAGGATTCTAACTTTTTTTCTTCCAGAACTTGAAGAATCCAGACAGAAATGCCCACCATGCTGGTATAAATTTGCTAATATGTGTTTGATTTGGGACTGTTGTAAACCATGGTTAAAGGTGAAACACCTTGTCAACCTGGTTGTAATGGACCCATTTGTTGACCTGGCCATCACCATCTGCATTGTCTTAAATACACTCTTCATGGCTATGGAGCACTATCCCATGACGGAGCAGTTCAGCAGTGTACTGTCTGTTGGAAACCTGGTAAGCCTCACTGAGAGTTTCTCTTCCTCTTGTGCTCATATAATGAACTACACTTCTCATTTAGGTCTTCACAGGGATCTTCACAGCAGAAATGTTTCTCAAGATAATTGCCATGGATCCATATTATTACTTTCAAGAAGGCTGGAATATTTTTGATGGTTTTATTGTGAGCCTTAGTTTAATGGAACTTGGTTTGGCAAATGTGGAAGGATTGTCAGTTCTCCGATCATTCCGGCTGGTAAATTAACTGGGAGTGTTCATAAAATGTACAGCATTAACACTGTTCTTGCTTTTATTTCCAGCTCCGAGTTTTCAAGTTGGCAAAATCTTGGCCAACTCTAAATATGCTAATTAAGATCATTGGCAATTCTGTGGGGGCTCTAGGAAACCTCACCTTGGTATTGGCCATCATCGTCTTCATTTTTGCTGTGGTCGGCATGCAGCTCTTTGGTAAGAGCTACAAAGAATGTGTCTGCAAGATTTCCAATGATTGTGAACTCCCACGCTGGCACATGCATGACTTTTTCCACTCCTTCCTGATCGTGTTCCGCGTGCTGTGTGGAGAGTGGATAGAGACCATGTGGGACTGTATGGAGGTCGCTGGCCAAACCATGTGCCTTACTGTCTTCATGATGGTCATGGTGATTGGAAATCTAGTGGTATGTAGCAAAAACATTTTCCTCATTTTCATTTTGATCACCTGTTTTTCCTGCTGTGTTTCAGGTTCTGAACCTCTTCTTGGCCTTGCTTTTGAGTTCCTTCAGTTCTGACAATCTTGCTGCCACTGATGATGATAACGAAATGAATAATCTCCAGATTGCTGTGGGAAGGATGCAGAAAGGAATCGATTTTGTTAAAAGAAAAATACGTGAATTTATTCAGAAAGCCTTTGTTAGGAAGCAGAAAGCTTTAGATGAAATTAAACCGCTTGAAGATCTAAATAATAAAAAAGACAGCTGTATTTCCAACCATACCACCATAGAAATAGGCAAAGACCTCAATTATCTCAAAGACGGAAATGGAACTACTAGTGGCATAGGCAGCAGTGTAGAAAAATATGTCGTGGATGAAAGTGATTACATGTCATTTATAAACAACCCTAGCCTCACTGTGACAGTACCAATTGCTGTTGGAGAATCTGACTTTGAAAATTTAAATACTGAAGAATTCAGCAGCGAGTCAGATATGGAGGAAAGCAAAGAGGTAAAAATGTTTAAATAAGGAGATATTTTGGTTAAATGTGTTTTTTTGTGGGATTGATTTTCAGAAGCTAAATGCAACTAGTTCATCTGAAGGCAGCACGGTTGATATTGGAGCTCCCGCCGAGGGAGAACAGCCTGAGGTTGAACCTGAGGAATCCCTTGAACCTGAAGCCTGTTTTACAGAAGGTAAGCAAAACAATAACATATGTGGTCTTGAGTTTTGTCTTCATTTTTTTCCCACATATTTTAGACTGTGTACGGAAGTTCAAGTGTTGTCAGATAAGCATAGAAGAAGGCAAAGGGAAACTCTGGTGGAATTTGAGGAAAACATGCTATAAGATAGTGGAGCACAATTGGTTCGAAACCTTCATTGTCTTCATGATTCTGCTGAGCAGTGGGGCTCTGGTAGGTGATGCATGATCCACTCCTTCACCTTTCATAAAATTTAATAGAATTTTTTGACTTACAGGCCTTTGAAGATATATACATTGAGCAGCGAAAAACCATTAAGACCATGTTAGAATATGCTGACAAGGTTTTCACTTACATATTCATTCTGGAAATGCTGCTAAAGTGGGTTGCATATGGTTTTCAAGTGTATTTTACCAATGCCTGGTGCTGGCTAGACTTCCTGATTGTTGATGTGAGTATGCTGCACTTTGCTGCTTTATTCATAATAAGAAAATTGTGTTGCTTTTTCTGTATAGGTCTCACTGGTTAGCTTAACTGCAAATGCCTTGGGTTACTCAGAACTTGGTGCCATCAAATCCCTCAGAACACTAAGAGCTCTGAGGCCACTGAGAGCTTTGTCCCGGTTTGAAGGAATGAGGGTAAGACTGAATGCCTTAGAGTTTGTCAGAATTTCACTTATTTTTCCTTCTCATCCTGTGCCAGGTTGTTGTAAATGCTCTTTTAGGAGCCATTCCATCTATCATGAATGTACTTCTGGTTTGTCTGATCTTTTGGCTAATATTCAGTATCATGGGAGTGAATCTCTTTGCTGGCAAGTTTTACCATTGTATTAATTACACCACTGGAGAGATGTTTGATGTAAGCGTGGTCAACAACTACAGTGAGTGCAAAGCTCTCATTGAGAGCAATCAAACTGCCAGGTGGAAAAATGTGAAAGTAAACTTTGATAACGTAGGACTTGGATATCTGTCTCTACTTCAAGTAGTAAGTAATCACTTTATTATTTTCCATGATGTGAAAAAAGAAAATGATATGACTTTTCTTACAGGCCACGTTTAAGGGATGGATGGATATTATGTATGCAGCTGTTGATTCACGAAATGTAAGTCTAGTTAGAGGGAAATTGTTTAGTTTATATAATGGTTACAATTCTTCATATTCTTTAGGTAGAATTACAACCCAAGTATGAAGACAACCTGTACATGTATCTTTATTTTGTCATCTTTATTATTTTTGGTTCATTCTTTACCTTGAATCTTTTCATTGGTGTCATCATAGATAACTTCAACCAACAGAAAAAGAAGATAAGTATATTAAAACTTCATCCTTGCTCTGAAATTTTAACAAGTGTTGCTTTCATTTCTTTACTTTGGAGGTCAAGACATTTTTATGACAGAAGAACAGAAGAAATACTACAATGCAATGAAAAAACTGGGTTCAAAGAAACCACAAAAACCCATACCTCGACCTGCTGTAAGAATAACATATTTTCATTGCCTGTTAAACTAATGGAACTTTTACATATTATTTGTTCCAGAACAAATTCCAAGGAATGGTCTTTGATTTTGTAACCAAACAAGTCTTTGATATCAGCATCATGATCCTCATCTGCCTTAACATGGTCACCATGATGGTGGAAACCGATGACCAGAGTCAAGAAATGACAAACATTCTGTACTGGATTAATCTGGTGTTTATTGTTCTGTTCACTGGAGAATGTGTGCTGAAACTGATCTCTCTTCGTTACTACTATTTCACTATTGGATGGAATATTTTTGATTTTGTGGTGGTCATTCTCTCCATTGTAGGTAAGAAGAGGTGCTTTTATTCAGTTAAGGAACAATATTTTTGTTATTTGTTGATTTTCTACAGGAATGTTTCTGGCTGAACTGATAGAAAAGTATTTTGTGTCCCCTACCCTGTTCCGAGTGATCCGTCTTGCCAGGATTGGCCGAATCCTACGTCTGATCAAAGGAGCAAAGGGGATCCGCACGCTGCTCTTTGCTTTGATGATGTCCCTTCCTGCGTTGTTTAACATCGGCCTCCTTCTTTTCCTGGTCATGTTCATCTACGCCATCTTTGGGATGTCCAATTTTGCCTATGTTAAGAGGGAAGTTGGGATCGATGACATGTTCAACTTTGAGACCTTTGGCAACAGCATGATCTGCCTGTTCCAAATTACAACCTCTGCTGGCTGGGATGGATTGCTAGCACCTATTCTTAATAGTGGACCTCCAGACTGTGACCCTGACAAAGATCACCCTGGAAGCTCAGTTAAAGGAGACTGTGGGAACCCATCTGTTGGGATTTTCTTTTTTGTCAGTTACATCATCATATCCTTCCTGGTTGTGGTGAACATGTACATCGCGGTCATCCTGGAGAACTTCAGTGTTGCTACTGAAGAAAGTGCAGAGCCTCTGAGTGAGGATGACTTTGAGATGTTCTATGAGGTTTGGGAGAAGTTTGATCCCGATGCGACCCAGTTTATAGAGTTTGCCAAACTTTCTGATTTTGCAGATGCCCTGGATCCTCCTCTTCTCATAGCAAAACCCAACAAAGTCCAGCTCATTGCCATGGATCTGCCCATGGTGAGTGGTGACCGGATCCACTGTCTTGACATCTTATTTGCTTTTACAAAGCGTGTTTTGGGTGAGAGTGGAGAGATGGATGCCCTTCGAATACAGATGGAAGAGCGATTCATGGCATCAAACCCCTCCAAAGTCTCTTATGAGCCCATTACGACCACGTTGAAACGCAAACAAGAGGAGGTGTCTGCTATTATTATCCAGAGGGCTTACAGACGCTACCTCTTGAAGCAAAAAGTTAAAAAGGTATCAAGTATATACAAGAAAGACAAAGGCAAAGAATGTGATGGAACACCCATCAAAGAAGATACTCTCATTGATAAACTGAATGAGAATTCAACTCCAGAGAAAACCGATATGACGCCTTCCACCACGTCTCCACCCTCGTATGATAGTGTGACCAAACCAGAAAAAGAAAAATTTGAAAAAGACAAATCAGAAAAGGAAGACAAAGGGAAAGATATCAGGGAAAGTAAAAAGTAAAAAGAAACCAAGAATTTTCCATTTTGTGATCAATTGTTTACAGCCCGTGATGGTGATGTGTTTGTGTCAACAGGACTCCCACAGGAGGTCTATGCCAAACTGACTGTTTTTACAAATGTATACTTAAGGTCAGTGCCTATAACAAGACAGAGACCTCTGGTCAGCAAACTGGAACTCAGTAAACTGGAGAAATAGTATCGATGGGAGGTTTCTATTTTCACAACCAGCTGACACTGCTGAAGAGCAGAGGCGTAATGGCTACTCAGACGATAGGAACCAATTTAAAGGGGGGAGGGAAGTTAAATTTTTATGTAAATTCAACATGTGACACTTGATAATAGTAATTGTCACCAGTGTTTATGTTTTAACTGCCACACCTGCCATATTTTTACAAAACGTGTGCTGTGAATTTATCACTTTTCTTTTTAATTCACAGGTTGTTTACTATTATATGTGACTATTTTTGTAAATGGGTTTGTGTTTGGGGAGAGGGATTAAAGGGAGGGAATTCTACATTTCTCTATTGTATTGTATAACTGGATATATTTTAAATGGAGGCATGCTGCAATTCTCATTCACACATAAAAAAATCACATCACAAAAGGGAAGAGTTTACTTCTTGTTTCAGGATGTTTTTAGATTTTTGAGGTGCTTAAATAGCTATTCGTATTTTTAAGGTGTCTCATCCAGAAAAAATTTAATGTGCCTGTAAATGTTCCATAGAATCACAAGCATTAAAGAGTTGTTTTATTTTTACATAACCCATTAAATGTACATGTATATATGTATATATGTATATGTGCGTGTATATACATATATATGTATACACACATGCACACACAGAGATATACACATACCATTACATTGTCATTCACAGTCCCAGCAGCATGACTATCACATTTTTGATAAGTGTCCTTTGGCATAAAATAAAAATATCCTATCAGTCCTTTCTAAGAAGCCTGAATTGACCAAAAAACATCCCCACCACCACTTTATAAAGTTGATTCTGCTTTATCCTGCAGTATTGTTTAGCCATCTTCTGCTCTTGGTAAGGTTGACATAGTATATGTCAATTTAAAAAATAAAAGTCTGCTTTGTAAATAGTAATTTTACCCAGTGGTGCATGTTTGAGCAAACAAAAATGATGATTTAAGCACACTACTTATTGCATCAAATATGTACCACAGTAAGTATAGTTTGCAAGCTTTCAACAGGTAATATGATGTAATTGGTTCCATTATAGTTTGAAGCTGTCACTGCTGCATGTTTATCTTGCCTATGCTGCTGTATCTTATTCCTTCCACTGTTCAGAAGTCTAATATGGGAAGCCATATATCAGTGGTAAAGTGAAGCAAATTGTTCTACCAAGACCTCATTCTTCATGTCATTAAGCAATAGGTTGCAGCAAACAAGGAAGAGCTTCTTGCTTTTTATTCTTCCAACCTTAATTGAACACTCAATGATGAAAAGCCCGACTGTACAAACATGTTGCAAGCTGCTTAAATCTGTTTAAAATATATGGTTAGAGTTTTCTAAGAAAATATAAATACTGTAAAAAGTTCATTTTATTTTATTTTTCAGCCTTTTGTACGTAAAATGAGAAATTAAAAGTATCTTCAGGTGGATGTCACAGTCACTATTGTTAGTTTCTGTTCCTAGCACTTTTAAATTGAAGCACTTCACAAAATAAGAAGCAAGGACTAGGATGCAGTGTAGGTTTCTGCTTTTTTATTAGTACTGTAAACTTGCACACATTTCAATGTGAAACAAATCTCAAACTGAGTTCAATGTTTATTTGCTTTCAATAGTAATGCCTTATCATTGAAAGAGGCTTAAAGAAAAAAAAAATCAGCTGATACTCTTGGCATTGCTTGAATCCAATGTTTCCACCTAGTCTTTTTATTCAGTAATCATCAGTCTTTTCCAATGTTTGTTTACACAGATAGATCTTATTGACCCATATGGCACTAGAACTGTATCAGATATAATATGGGATCCCAGCTTTTTTTCCTCTCCCACAAAACCAGGTAGTGAAGTTATATTACCAGTTACAGCAAAATACTTTGTGTTTCACAAGCAACAATAAATGTAGATTCTTTATACTGAAGCTATTGACTTGTAGTGTGTTGGTGAAATGCATGCAGGAAAATGCTGTTACCATAAAGAACGGTAAACCACATTACAATCAAGCCAAAAGAATAAAGGTTTCGCTTTTGTTTTTGTATTTAATTGTTGTCTTTGTTTCTATCTTTGAAATGCCATTTAAAGGTAGATTTCTATCATGTAAAAATAATCTATCTGAAAAACAAATGTAAAGAACACACATTAATTACTATAATTCATCTTTCAATTTTTTCATGGAATGGAAGTTAATTAAGAAGAGTGTATTGGATAACTACTTTAATATTGGCCAAAAAGCTAGATATGGCATCAGGTAGACTAGTGGAAAGTTACAAAAATTAATAAAAAATTGACTAACATTTTAAGTTGTGCATCTTTTCTCCTTCCTGTC